CAACATAGTAAGACAAAATAGTTGTAGCCAAAGTTATTTTTCAGAAAATAATTTGAGGCTAGGCTGAAAGCCCTCAATCTAGTGATAAGGAGGGTCTCCTAATATACTGCTTAAATGTGTATTCCCCACTGGGACTCAAGCCCTGTCAAAACATCGTTGTTTTGACAGACAATCCAATTAATAGAGGAAGGAGATAAGACATTAAAAGGTTGCCTGTCAGCGTTGTTGAGCCGTGGGCCGTGGCTTACGCCTGTAATCCCAATGGTTGGCTAACGCAGGAGGATCATTTGAGGCCAGGAACTCGAGACCAGCCTGGGCAACACAGCGAGACCTCCTCTCTACATAAAATAAAATAAAATAGCTGGGCGTGGTGGCACGCGCCTTTGGTCCCAGCTACTCAGGAGGCTAAGGTGGGAGACTCACTTGAGGCCAGGAGGTCGAAGTTGCAGTGAGCCGAGATCACGCCACTGCACTCCAGCCTGGGTGATAGAGCGAGACCCTGACTCCAAAAAAAAAAAAAAAACGATATTGTGTGTTTTTTGTTCCAGGATTTTCTGGTCTGTAAAACCACCTGGGGCCAGGCACAGTGGCTCACGCTTGTAATCCCAGATCTTTGGAAGGCCGAGGCGGGCGGATCACCTGGGGTCAGGAGTTTGAGACCAGCTTGGCCAACACGGTGAAACCTGGTCTCTACTAAAAATACAAAAAATTAGCCGGACGTGGTGGCGCACATCTGTAATCCCAGCTACTGTGGAGGCTGAGGCAGGAGAATCGCCTGAACCCAAGTTTGCAGTGAGCCGAGATCACGCCATTGCCCTCCAGCCTGGGCGACAGAGTGAGACCCTGTCTCAAAAACAAAAACAAAAACAAACAAACAAAAACAAAGAAAGAAAAAGAAAAAAGAAAATAAAAAAACACACTGGGAGTGGGCATTATTATGTCCGTTTTACAGCTGAAGAATCCAAGGCTCCTAGAGGTTCCCCGACGCCGCACGCCGGGGAGTCGGCAGCGCGAGCTCCCAGCCAGACCTAGCGCCTCTGGGCTGTGCTCCTGTTGCTTCCCGCAAACCGCGGTCCTGGCGAGGCCTGGGCGTGGAGCGCGGCTGCCGCAGACTCCCTGGGAAGACATGGAGTCAGGGTGCTTAGGGGTTTTTAGGCTCCTGCTCGCCTAGTGGCTGGCTTTCTCCCGGCTGAGAAGCGTCTCTGGGTTCCCAGAAAGGTACCCGAGCTGTTAGAAAAGAGGAGACCCTGCATAAGCAGGTGGTTTCGTTTCTCCGGCACAGGTAGGTTTCTCTGGCACCGATTCGGGGCCTGCCCGGACTTCGCCGCACGCTGCAGAACCTCGCCCAGCGCCCACCATGCCCCGGCAGCTCAGCGCGGCGGCCGCGCTCTTCGCGTCCCTGGCCGGTGAGTGGCCCTCAGCGCTTCCCGCGGTGGCCTGTTTTTAACACTTTTATTTCCTAATTTTCAGTAATTTTGCACGATGGCAGTCAAATGAGAGCAAAAGCATTTCCAGAAACCAGAGATTATTCTCAACCTACTGCAGCAGCAACAGTACAGGACATAAAAAAACCTGTCCAGCAACCAGCTAAGCAAGCACCTCACCAAACTTTAGCAGCAAGATTCATGGATGGTCATATCACCTTTCAAACAGCGGCCACAGTAAAAATTCCAACAACTACCCCAGCGACTACAAAAAACACTGCAACCACCAGCCCAATTACCTACACCCTGGTCACAACCCAGGCCACACCCAACAACTCACACACAGCTCCTCCAGTTACTGAAGTTACAGTCGGCCCTAGCTTAGCCCCTTATTCACTGCCACCCACCATCACCCCACCAGCTCATACAACTGGAACCAGTTCATCAACCGTCAGCCACACAACTGGGAACACCACTCAACCCAGTAACCAGACCACCCTTCCAGCAACTTTATCGATAGCACTGCACAAAAGCACAACCGGTCAGAAGCCTGTTCAACCCACCCATGCCCCAGGAACAACGGCAGCTGCCCACAATACCACCCGCACAGCTGCACCTGCCTCCACGGTTCCTGGGCCCACCCTTGCACCTCAGCCATCGTCAGTCAAGACTGGAATTTATCAGGTTCTAAACGGAAGCAGACTCTGTATAAAAGCAGAGATGGGGATACAGCTGATTGTTCAAGACAAGGAGTCGGTAAGTTGGGGCCACAGGACTATAACACTATCCTCATTTAGCTGATCTATCTAACTTGATTTAGGTTTTTTCACCTCGGAGATACTTCAACATCGACCCCAACGCAACGCAAGCCTCTGGGAACTGTGGCACCCGAAAATCCAACCTTCTGTTGAATTTTCAGGGCGGATTTGTGAATCTCACATTTACCAAGGTGAGGCCTGAGCTCCTTTGCACAAACTGCATAACCCAAAGGTTAACACCCTACTGTTTTACAGGATGAAGAATCATATTATATCAGTGAAGTGGGAGCCTATTTGACCGTCTCAGATCCAGGTTAGTAATTACAGAATGCCCATTCGACCAGCGACTCTTATGCATCTATCTGTCACCTTTTCAGAGACAATTTACCAAGGAATCAAACATGCGGTGGTGATGTTCCAGACAGCAGTCGGGCATTCCTTCAAGTGCGTGAGTGAACAGAGCCTCCAGTTGTCAGCCCACCTGCAGGTGAAAACAACCGATGTCCAACTTCAAGCCTTTGATTTTGAAGATGACCACTTTGGAAATGGTAAGTTAAGGGTCGATCAGGTTGCAAACATATGTAACACTTGTTACTCTGACTTCAATTACAGCGGATGAATGCTTCAGTGACAGAAACAGGAGAGAAATCCCTGTGGCCATGGGCCTGAGTATCACAGGACTGCTTGTCATTTTGCTAACCGCATGTCTGGTGGCCAGAAAGAGGCCCAGTAGAGGATATGAACGCATGTAAAGCCCCACTTTCTTCAAAATGTGCAAAGTTAAGGTCTTGGGAATTCCAGCATCATATTCAGCCTGAAGTGAAAGGATTGACCTGTCTCGTTGCCTGTTGCACCCTCCTGAGCTGATTAGGAAACCTAACTTTCCACCAAAGGGCTACCGCAGTGCTGGGAAACAGCACCTCCCCTACTTCCTCCTGTTGCTTTGGGGAGGCCATGCCAGGTGTGCTTGATGCCCTCTGCCATACCTGAATATACCAGTGCTGGCTTCCGGAATTAGGGGCAATAGGCAGAGACATGAGTGGGGTGCTTGTGAGAAGGGAGAAAGCGAAAACCCGGAGGGAGAATTGTGGGGAAGACGTTTACAAATTGACTGATTTTTCTTATACATTTTCAAGAGTCCTGATTTTCAGTTTTTAAAAACATTACTTTAAAAAAACCAATGCATTTCAAAGTTGATTACAAAATGATTTTAAACTCCTGGATTTTACCCAAATTTTGTTTACTTAAATTATAGATGATCTTAATATGCTATTATTTTAAAAAAACATATCCTACTCTATTGTAATGTATTATCAGTTTAAAAAATTAGGAAACTGCCTATTTCACTTTTTTAATTTAAAGCACATATCAAAGATCATGGCAAAAAAGGAGGGGCTCAATAAATGTTAGCCCTTCAGTTGCTTCAATTTCATGTGTTGTCTGCCTTCTTAGCTACTTTTTTCCGGGTTTGTCGGCTTTTCTTTGATGTTATTTTATTCTTGTAAATGTGTCCATTTGGACCATTGCAGGACAGGAGGGAGACAGAGCAGGGAGACAATATGGAATGGCAAGCAGGAAGAGGTAGACCTGCCTGGAGGATCACTCACTTCCCTTTTACGCAAACATTCACCAAAAGCAGTACATTCCTGATGGGGGACGGTTGATATCTGAGGGAAAAATTCTATTAAAATATGGCTTAGGATGTTATTCATGGTTTCCTATTACATTGATGGGGGTTTTTCATTCAGAGAAAAAGGAGAGGTATGTTCTTAATTGATTCTACTGACTGGAAGTTTTCTTGTTTTTCCAAATTTTCCAGAGGTGCCATTCATTATTTTTAACATGACATTTATGAAATTTGGCAACAACTCTAAAACTACTGCCTACTTAGGAAATGTACTGACTCTCCCAGGAGGCATTTTTGCTCTCCTTGTTTTCTTAGAATTGGGGCTGTGGGGAGGGCACACCGCAGCTTCAAAAGAGCACTAAGAGCCCCTGAAGACATCCAGAGTGTCAGAAAATGTCTGTTTCCCTCTTAAAACAGATGTTGATGACAATCTGATATGAGGACCCGGGAGTTCCCCAAAGAGACTCGGGCTTAACAGCAAGAGCTTGGCTTTGGAGAGCTGTGATCTCCTTCCACCTCCTCCTTCAAACTGGCACCTGCTCCAGGCTCCCCTGTGTCCAGTGTTAAGGGCACTCGAAAGTTCTGTAGGGCAGAGGACAAGGTGTTTATTCACCAGCCACTCACTCTTCTGCAGAATGATTAATGTAAGATTTACCTTCTAGCATGTGGAAATTTCTCCCCTAGCAGATGAAACAAGAAGCAGAATTTAAAATCAAGTATAGAGGGATATGACCACTTAAATTTAATTTTCCTCCCTACCTTCTTCAGTGAGTTCTTTTGGATGATGGCCACTGCTTGGACTCCTGCTATCTATTCCCCCGACCCCAGTACTGATTATTTTTAGAATTAATTTGAATTAGCATTCTGGTAACCACAAAAAGCAAAGGTTTCATTGGAATGGCCAGTAAATAAACGCTTGGATGTGTAATTTACTCACAGTCCTGCCCACTTTCCAGGTGGAGAGCAGAGGGGGCAGTGGAGCTGGGCTCCTCACCTGCCTCCCCTCCTAACCACACACACATTCACCCTAAGAAGCCTGTGATGAGAGGGAAAAAAATTCTGTGAACTCCTCCATTACTAAACCTGGAGGAAAAAAAAAAGAGTGGGTTGCTTTATTTTCTTCGTTTTCCAACCTAGGGTAGTGAAAATGGCTCCCAGGAAGACTGGGAAGAGTAAAGGGAGGGACAGACGGAGGTGAACTGGGGAAGAAACCCCAAAGCAGACGATCGCTCCAGGCTGCAGCTAGTTTCCATGCTACAAAAAAGAGAATAGAATCCAAATATCTAACCCAAAGGGAAACATTAACTGATCTCAGATGCAATGGAAAGAAAGACCATAATTCACCCAAACGGCATCATAGGAAATGGAGTATCTCGACTGCCACGCTCAAGCATGAGCAAGATGAAAACAAACTGCATGGCCACTGTGCCAAAATACTGCAGCAAAATAAGAATAGTTTGAAATTAAATTAAGAAAAGGAGTGAGGCCAGGCACGGTGGCTCACGCCTGTAATCCCAGCACTTTGGGAGGCCGAGGCGGGCGGATCATGAGGTCAGGAGATCGAGACCATCCTAGCTAACATAGTGAAACCCCGTTTCTACTAAAAACACAAAAAATTAGCCAGGCGTGGTGGCAGGCGCATGTAGTCCCAGCTACTCGGGAGGCTGAGGCAGGAGAATGGCGTCAACCCGGGAGGCAGAGCTTGCAGTGAGCCAAGATGGCACCACTGTACTCCAGCCTGGGTGACAGAGCGAAACTCCGTCTCAAAAAAAAAAAAAAAAAAAAAAGGAGTGAGGGTGTATTAGTTTGCTAAGACTGTCTTAGTAACATACCACAGTCTGGATGCCTTAAATAACAGAAATGTATATTCTCACAGTTCTGGAGGCTAGAAATTCAAGGTCAAGGTCTCAGCAGCATTGGTTTTTCTGAAACTTCTCTCCTTGGCTGTAGATGGCCTGTGTCTTCACGTGGTCTTCCCTCTGTACCTGTCTGTATCCATATGTCCTCTTTGTGTAAGGATACCATTCATATTGGATAGAGGCCCACCCTAATGACCTCATTTTAACTTACTGACTTCTTGAAAGACCCTGTGTCCTAATACATGTTCTGTGGTCCTGGAAGTTAGGGCTTCACCATGTAAATTTGGGGGCAGGGAGGGGATACAATTTAGTCCATAACAGAAAGTTAGAAATGAAAATAGTAAAATACAAAGAAAACATAATTCAAGGAACAGAAAGAAATTCCTGACAATTGCTTGATGCTGAGAATCACTTAATGTGAATTCCAGGTAATCAGAGTTTAAAGATAAGATGTTAAAATGAAAGAGTAAGAAAACAAGATGAGTGTCAAAGCAATACACTGCATAATGTATAGAAACAGTCAGAGGCAGAATAAATAGGGAGGAAATTATATTATTTTCATAGAGAGAATGACTGAGATCATTACAGGTAATACAGATAAACCTTATGATTAAAGCATTACAGGGAAGCTACTAGATATAGAAGCTATTCAGCCCATCCAACATAAGTATAATTGGTGCCTCTGACGTATAGACCTCAAAAATAGAATGAAGATATATTTGAAGATTTAAGGAAATTTCCTTGAGATAAATAATTGAAGTTGGGATTAAAAGAGCATGTCCCAAAAAAGAATTGATACCAAAAGTTTTACACTGGGACATATTGGAAACAAGCTATAAAACTTCAAACATGAAGAAGTCTTTAGGCCTTTATGGAAAATAAAATAAAATCAGCTATAAAAAGGGAAAGTTAAAGTTGACCTCCAATTTCTTGACAACATTTAAAGCCAGCAAATAATTTCTACAATGATCTAAGAAAAAGAAAGTGTGACCCAGTGTGACCCAAAAATATGAAGTATAAAGACAATAGGCAGATATTCTTTTGTTTGTTTGTTTGTTTTGAGACAGAGTCTTGCTCTGTCGCCAGGCAGATATTCTTAAACATGAAATAATTCAAAGGATGCAACACAAATAAGCCCTTATAAAAAAATATTTGTTGACAATGAAATTCACCAAGAGAGGAAATGAGTCGCAATATAAACAAGGAAATAAACAGCCTTCAGGAATAGAAAAGTCACAGTAGGCCTGGCCTAGTGGCTCACACCTATCATCCCAACTCTTTGGGAGGCTGAGGCAGGAGGATTGCTTGAGCCCAGGAGTTTAAGACCAGCCTGGGCAACATGGCGAAACCCCATCTCTACAAAAAATACAAAAATTAGCTGGGTGTGGTGGCACATGACTGTAGTCCCAAACTACTTGGAAGGCTGAGATGGGAGGATGTTGATCCATTTATATATAAAACATACTAAACAATTATGGGCCTGGGAACACAAACACACCTTCACATATATGAAATGATATTTGTACGTGGTTATTCATTACAACATTATTTATAATAGCAAAAAAATGAAAACAAGCCAAGGGTCCATCAATAGGGGCCAGATTTTAAAACTGTGATTCATCCCACAATGGAATCCTATACAGCTACAAGAAGAATGAGGATGCTATGTATGTTTAAGGAAAGAGTTCCAAAATATGTTATATCAAAAAATCATAGTGCATAATAGTATATTCATTATTGTTCTAGCTGCACAAAGAAACATCAGAAATATAAACAAGAACTAAGGAAAGGAATCATCTAATGGGGACAGGGAGAACTAAGAGGAAGGGGCAAGGGTGGAAGTGAAACTTCTCAATGCACAGCATCTTGTATTATTTTGACTTTTCAAATCATATGACAGTGTTAAATCGTCAGAACACTTTTTTTTTTTTTTTTGAGATGGAGTGTCGCTCTGTCTCCCACGCTGGAGTGCAGTGGCGTGATCTCGGCTCATTGCAAGCTCCGCCTCCCAGGTTCATGCCATTCTCCTGCCTCAGCCTCCCAAGTAACTGGGACTACAGGCGCCTGCCACCACAACTGGTTATTTTTTTATTTTATTTTATTTTTCATATTTTTAGTAGAGACGGGGTTTCACTGTGTTAGCCAGAATGGTCTCGATCTCCTGACCTTGAGATCCACCTGCCTCAGCCTCCCAAAGTGCTGGGATTACAGGCGTGAGCCACCGTGCCCAGCCAGTCAGAACACATTTTAAAGACTACAGGAATGATAGTTATCAAATAGAATTGAAGTGTCATAAACCTGGACAATGGATCAAGGTCAAAGATTGTTTCCTTAAGTTGAAATAGCAACCAAAACGTTGTTCACACAGGGCTTGGGGGGCGGCTGCTGGCACTGTGGGCTTCTTAATGAAAAAATTTAAGCTAAAAACATCAAAAATTAAAAGTTTTTAAAACATTTTTCATTTAACAGGCCATTGAAATGCATGGTACAAAAATCAGTGATAAGGTTATTATAAAATGAAATGGACAGAATAAATGTTTGATTTAATTTTCCATCTATGAGAATTTCACAATAAAATCAGTTTACTTTTTAAAAAAGAAAAAAAAAACATAGACAATGTTAAAAACAGTGACATAACTATTCAAAATTTGGAGTTGTCTGGGCACAGTGTCTCACACCTGAAACTTTGGGAGGCCGAGGTTGGAGGATCACTTGAGGCCAGGAGTTCAAGACCAGCCTGAGCAACATAGTAAGGACCCCATCTCTTCAAAAAAGTTAAAAAGTAGCTGAGTGGGGTGGCATTTGCCTGTACTACTAGCTACTTGAGAAGCTGAGGTGGGAGGATGGCTGACCTCAGGAGCTGGAGGCTTCAGTGAGCTATGATCGCACCACTGCCCCCCAGCCTGGGCAACAGAGCAAGACCCTGTCTCAAAAAAAAAATTGGGGGAGTTGAAGAGAGGGGAGATGGAAGGGACTCTGTTAGTGCTACTCTTTCAAAACAGTATCAATAGATAATGTTTAAACTGGAAACGAAGTTTAGTAAACACAAGTCCAATTTATTTCATAACCTCTTAATGTATTTCATAATTGTTTAATGCATACTTCATAATCTCTTTTTAGAACTCTAAAGGGACCCTTTATGAACCAATATTTCCCATGACAAAGAAACATTGGTTTGTGATAATTCCTTCAAGTTCTTTTATCCTATTAAACACAAGTAAAATTGAAATTAACAAATGTAATAAAATAGTACTTGTATGATCCTATCTTAATAAAAGTATTTCTATTTATTTTTCTAACCTATCTATCCTTGTAGTTCTAAAGAAAGAGG